ACACAGGTTATGGAGAAAATCATGAAAGATTCAACCCTTGATCCCAGCCTAGTGTGGATTTCAGGTAACAAGCAGTACACAGTGACATAACACAATTCTTGGTTTTCATGATTGCAAGTCATAGCCAGGTATCAAGTGAGAAATTCAGTTTCATTTGCAAGGCCTAGAGAGGCCTGGTGATTCTAGAAAAATGGGCCTTGTATTTGTTTTAAACCAGTAAAGAGCTTTAAGTGCTTATTAAATTGTAAGTTTTGTGTTCCTACTTATTTTGTATCTTATTTTGTTTTATTTTATTTCTTTTGAGATGGAGTCTTGCTCTGTCACCCAGGCTGGAGTGCAGTGGCATGAGCTTGGCTCACTGCAACCTCCATCTCCTGGGTTCAAGTGATTCTCCTGCCTCAGCCTCCCAAATAGCTGGGATTACAAGCACCCACCACCACACCTGGTTGGTTTTTGTATTTTTAGTAGAGACAGGGTTTCTTCATGTTGGCCAGGCTGGTCTCGAACTCCTGACCTCAGGTCATCCACCCACCTCGGCCTCCCAAAGTGATGGCATTACAGGGGTGAGCCACCGCACCTGGCCCAAAAGCTTTGTGTTTTTAAAGATATTAGACATGTTTCTTGTTTTTAAAAGAAATCTTAACAATAATGTAGGAGAATAAGACAAACATTTTTCCAAAAAAGAGAAATTGTTGTGATTATTCTCTGTTATTGGAATGTCGGATACTATAGTCAGCTTCATTAATCATCAAGAATGCTATGGATTTTCCATTTTTATAGGGTCTATATCTCAGTTAAGGTAATACTTGTAATTCTTGTGCTCCATTTGAAGATGAAAAATATAGGCCAAAATCATAGACTTTGCATAGAAGCTGCATAATGAAGACAGCTCTGGAGGAACACATAGATACACACAGACACACATATATAAAGTATATACACATATATTTTTTAAAGTTTATTTTTAACAGTTTTAAAGCTTTTAAAGCAAAAGCCAGCCCCTCCCCTCTCCCAGAGTGGGCGGCCTCTCCCCTCTCTCTGAGTGGGCGGGGACAGCGGTTGCATGGGCAGCTTTCCTTATGATGCTACAGGTCCCTCTGGACATGCTGCGCCTGGCCACGCCTCCTTTCCCTTTCATCTTTCTCACTGACCAATGGGCTTGGAACATTAAGGCCACGCCCCTATTCTGCGTTCCATTGGTGCCCTGGTTACGCCACCTGTGGCTCAGTTGCACAGCTGCCTGGTAGGTGACTGGAGGCATTGAGCAGTGCTCACTGGTATTTCGCTGATGTGGCCCCAACCCCGCCTCCCTCCCCACCCCGCGATGTCAGAAAAAACACAACAGGGGAAATTGGCCGCAGCCAAGAAAAAGGTAAAACACACCAGGTCATGGCCCCCAACCCACTCATGAGTGTTACTGCTCTTCTTTCCCACAGTTAAAAGCATATTGGCAGAGGAAGAGCCCTGGCATTCCAGCAGGAGCTAACAGGAAAAAGAAAGTCAATGGCAGTAGCCCTGACACAGCCACTTCTGGTGGTTACCACTCACCTGGGGATGTGAGTCTCGGCGGGCCAGGCTCCTGGGGACAAACATCTCCATGTGCACTCTCATCTCTTGGAGTCAGCAACAGGTATCTACGGGGAGGGCCGTGCATCCTCTACTACCCTGCAGGATCTGGAGGTAAGAGGCCCTGGGCCGAGGTGCAGTGACCCTCTCCAACTCCTTCTCTCTGCATGCACCTCAGAGCCAGTACCAAGAACTAGCAGTAGCCCTGGATTCAAGCTCCGCAATAATCAGTCAACTCACTGAAAACATCAATTCACTGGTAAGAGTCCAGTGGGGTCCCCTGATTACAGCCCAGGACCCTTTTCCCCCTTTGCTTTGGGCAGGTTCGCACATCTAAGGAGGAGAAGAAGCATGAGATACATCTGGTACAGAAGCTTGGGAGGAGCTTGTTCAAACTCAAAAACCAGACGGGTAAGATGGGGCTGGCATGACCTGGCAGCTGGCAGAGGCCCTTATTCTCTGCTTGCTTTCTCAGCTGAACCCCTGGCCCCACAGCCCCCAGCAGGGCCATCTAAGGTGGAGCAGCTACAAGATGAGACCAACCACCTAAGGAAGGAGCTAGAGAGTGTGGGAAGACAGCTCCAGGCTGAGGTGGAAAACAATCAGATGTTGAGTCTCCTGAACAGGAGACAGGAGGAGAGGCTACGTGAACAGGAGGAGAGGCTACGTGAACAGGAGGAGAGGCTGTGTGAACAGGAGGAGAGGCTGTGTGAACAGGAGGAGAGGCTACGTGAACAGGAGGAGAGGCTGTGTGAACAGGAGAAGCTGCCAGGGCAGGAGAGGCTGCTGGAAGAGGTGGAGAAGCTGTTAAAACAGGAGAGGCGGCAGGAGGAGCAGGAGAGGCTGCTGGAGAGGGAGAGGCTGCTGGACGAGGTGGAGGAGCTCCTGGAGCAGGAGAGGCTTCGGCAACAGGATGAGAGGCTGTGGCAGCAGGAGACTCTGCGGGAGCTGGAGAGGTTGCGGGAGCTGGAGAGGATGCTGGAGCTGGGGTGGGAAGCCCTGTACGAGCAGCGGGCCGAGCCACGCAGCGGCTTCGAGGAGCTGGTACGTTGCCCCACCTGGGGAGGCTGCCCTCTTGGGTGGCCACTGATTGCTTCTCTCTGTCCAGAACAACGAGAACAAGAGCACACTGCAGTTGGAGCAGCAAGTAAAGGAGCTGGAGAAGTCGGGTGAGCTGAAAGAGACTGTAACCTCCGACCCACACATGTCCTCATGCCCAGGGTCTTCCGGCAGGTGGAGCTGAAGAGCCAAGAGGCTCCGAGTCTGCAGCAGCAGCCAGACCAGTACCTGGAGCCCCAGTCCCACAAGGAGCTTGGATGTGCGGACAAGCAGGGTGGTGAGTAGAGCCCTCAGGCGGGGTGGGCAGGCAGCAGATCCAGCAGCTGCTTCCTCTAATGCAGGACTCCCCAGGAGCACCCAGGCTTGAGTGGAGAAGCTGTTGGTACAGGAGAGGCGGCAGGAGGAGCAGGAGAGGCTGCATGCCATTCTTTTCGGGCTGCCGAGAACAGGGAGCTAAACATCACCATCATCTAAGAGCGGGTCAAGAAATTGAAAAAAAAAAACAAAACATTTAAGGGGTTAATATCCTACACAATTCATTTACTTCATTTGAATGTTAGAGCCACTTATGTTTGTGTTTCTAATTTATAGTTTAAATTTATTTGTGTTTCTAATTTATAGTTTAAATTTATTTGTTTCTAATTTATAGTTTAAATTTATTTGTGTTTCTAATTTATAGTTTAAATTTATTTGTGTTTCTAATTTATAATTTAAATTTATTTGTAAAAAGTTAAATGAGAGTGGGTCTTTCTCTCATGTTCACTCTGGCATCTTTTAGCATTTTTTTAATTTGATAATTATAGGACGTTAGCATGCATATCGAGTTTGCCCTTATGTGGTGGGAGTTCAAACACACAAAGACCCACTGTATGCACACAACTGTTCTTGCTGGTTTGGGATAGGCTGCCATGCTTTTTTAATGTTAGTACAGCCTGTATATTCATTACGGAATTCAGATAAAATTTCCTTATGTTCTGCTGTTATGTTTGATCGAATCCTAATCACAGTGAGCTCTTCATTAGCTCAATATGTGGTTTGCCCTCTGGAAACAGCCTTTCCCCCTTTTTCTGTGTATTGGGGATGGGAGTAATAACATTTTGGGGAGGTTTTTAAATCTCCCAGAAGAGGAAAGTGGCCTGCTTTGGCAGGTGTGTGCAGGATAGAATATGTTTCATTTGTTCCGGTGCCAAGAATGAGCGCTGTACTACGGTAGTTCCCTTAGGATTTGTATGTGCTCTAGGCTCATGAAGATACTGCCTCATGAGCTGTGGCAGTTGTACTCTTTTTTGATGACCTGAAAAGGGATTATTTCTGAGGAATGAAAGGCTCCCATCATGACTGTGGATGTGGAAAACCTTTTCTAGCTGAGAGCATTTATATCTACAATACATTTTAAAGTCAGAGTTCATGTTCCCTGTTTTAATCACATGACTACATGTCCCAGTACACAAAAGGGCACTGGTTGGCGTTCTCCTTAATGTATTTAGTAAAGATCAGAAGAAATCCTTTAAGAGTTTAAATGCCCCTGGAACAGGCATATACAGGCTCTAGTCAAGAATGAATTCGAGTGAAGGAAAGCTGTGTGACACCTGGCATTCCTCTGTGTTCATGGAGCTTATTTGAGGCTAGAAGATGGATTTTACCATCTAGACCTCTCTGGCTAATAGCTAGTCTTCAACCATCTGACATAGGAATTTACTTCTTTTCCTTGAATGGAGAACACTTTAAAAATAATAACAAACATTATTATAAACTAATATATGTGAGAGTACTTAGTTGAAACAAAAAGGAGTTTTAGTAGACAGTATTATACTACATTTGAAAATCAAGGAGCAGTTTATGCAACGTAAAACGTTTACAAACTGCAGCACAATCTACTGTTCGTGAATGTCAAAGTGTCATGAGGAAAGTGTCTATACAATCACAGAGTTATATTTCCTCACAAAGTTCTTTACAAAGAGTGAAATATGTTTTTATACCTCTCAGTTTCAGTTAGAGGCATATTTTGTGTAATATTTATGGCTTAAAATGGACTAAAGGTCCTGTTCTTGCCTTGTCTGAACTTGCCGCTTTTGCATTCTTTGAGTTCAGTTTAAAGACAGTTACTTTAAGCCCATTTTAAACCCTCAGGCTAGAAATCGTACCACTGTTAATTAGCCACATTATTTGGTCTAACAGTTTATCATTCTGAAACTGAGCTTACCTAATACATTGATAAATTATTTCAAAGGTATTTTTATAGTTCAAATCGCTTCACTTTTACCCTGACACGTATAAATGACTAGGAATGACCTTCAGATAGCGTTTAGCAACTGTAACCAATCTGACAATAATGTGTTCATCAGGTACCTGTGGATTAAATCACATACTGGCATATTTAAGCTGAATGTCAGTCTGAAAAATAAATGTACTATATTAACTCAAATACCACTCTCTGTGTAGGTATTTTGTCATATGTTTAAGAAAAAGCTAAAGAGAATGGAAATCCTATGACAATAACTATGACAATAACTATGACAAGTCTTTCTTCAAAGTGCATGCAGTCTTTTGCAGTACCTCATTCAGCCAAGTATTTGTTCTCTACCTCATTCAGTATAAGGCAGCCTTTAATTTGCTTAGAAGGCAACATTAGAAGGTTAGAGTTCAGCAGGAACATAGAATTTTAAAATGTGACTTCAACTGAATAAATTTGAATTTCTGTAGGGAGTAAAGAATCAAAACACCTATTTAAAGACTGCAAAATATGATAATTATTTTTAAAGTAATTGATTAAACCTGGTAGGTTTTCCCAAAATGAAAAACAATCAGTTCTAAAACCAAAGCTGATTTTTAGAAAATGTGAAAATGTAAATCAACCCTATCCATAATAGATTCTCTAAAACTTTATCTTACAGTCACTTTCAAATAACTATTCAAAAATGTAACTGCTATATTAACGTCTTAAAATAATTTAAAACATTTTAAAATATGAATACTGTAGTTTAAAACAAAGAATCTAGGGGAAGGAAAAGTAGACAAAGAAATGCCAATTCCAGTCCAAAGCTGTATTTGCCAAGTTTTCTTAGAATGACTTTTACCGATTTATGAATTCTTATACACAGAATGCATAATGGAAATACTGATTTTTGTCTAAAGTGGCATTATTGACTGCTGCTGTGATGCTACTATAATGTAATACATTATTAAATTGTTTCAAGGTGCTGTTTTGCCTAAAAATTTTGTGTGTCTTGAAAACTATAGTACTGGGT